CACCCTTCGCCTAGAGAACCTGCCAATGTAAATGGCACTCAAGCCAATGAAAAAAGTGTTCTAACACATTAATAGGTTGCAAGACCTCCTCTCCCAGGAGGGACAACCTAGTTGTTTGGGTAAATAACAGCCAAAGATTACATAATGTACAGCAATAATGAGTGTTCAGAATCTGACCGCCAGTAAATATTTTTCTTCTCCGCTCCCCCTCACCACCCCCAGGAAATGGCCCTAAGAAGCAATCACTGGGATTTCTCTTAACTGTCTTCAATGCCGTGTCCTTTTCTCGCCTGGGGCTTTGTGCAAAGAATCCCTTCAGCCCTCACGACACCGCCTTGCTCCCGCCTCTCCTCCCTCTCTGCTGGCGCCACCGCAGCCCCCACGCCCTAGGTGGGCCCCCACGTCGCCCCACAAGGCTCGGCTTCCACCCGCCTCGGCTGCCGCCTTCTCCTCCTCACGACCCTCCCAAGATGCTACCTGGTTTACGAGAGGTTCCGGGACCACCAACACACCGGCTACCGCCTTTCCAGACCACCCTCGCCAGCTCCCGTCTGTAGTTTCCGCGGCCGAAGGAGAAGAAAACCCCTCTTCATCTAGCACTTTGCCTCCCCCAAAGACAGCACCGCCGCCTACCTGTCACCCTGCTGTCTCCGGCTTCCTACCGCCGCCGCCTCCCGCAGCAGCCTGCCAACTGCAGCGCAACAACCAACCCTCTCATTGGGTGAGAACACGCTCTCAACAACAGCCTCCCTTATTGGCTGCAGTATGCCGGCAGCCCCGCCCTGTGTGCGGTGTCTAAGGATTCCGTCCCCAAGCAAGGACAACATATTATCTTCCCCGCCCTTCTCTTTTCTACAGTATCTGTTACCTCAGTCAGATTGAGGATGCACATATACTGGGAAAATAATCGACTTCCAGCGTCCCTCATGTAGTCTCTACCTGATTCAGGAATCTCTAACCCAGTATCGGAACGTTAAGCGGCTTCTCCGCTTTCCTGCCGTGAGAAACTCGAGGTGACAACCTCCGTTTCCGGTTGGCTCCGGTTGCAGAGTTGAGTGTCCTGAGAGGTCAGATTGCTGTCAGGTAAATTAGGGAGTTGGTGGGAGGCCCGTTGATCAGTGATCATTACTGTAGTTGTTAAATCCAGGTGCTTGTTCCCGCTTCTGCCACACGCAAAATTGTCTTTGTTTGCCTTTGGATCGCAAAGGCAGAAGAACAGCATCACTAAAAGTAATAACAGTTCATTTGTTTTTTATGTTCTAATATTCATATAATCACAGTTTTTAATACGAGGAAGTTAAGATATATACTTGATAGTCTTCGGTAAACTAAAATTGCATGTAGTGGAAGTAGCATTATCTTCTTATTTCTTTCTTAGGGAAAGGATACCAGCACATTTTCTTAGAGCCAGCTTCCTTTAGTGGAGGTTGATCTTCATGAGACTTTTAGATTCACTTCAGACATAGATAGCTTTTAAAATTTTTGGTTGCATGTTTTTTCTTTATTTAACTAATTTCCTTACTGTTATTATTTGAGCTGCTCTGAAACGGAAATAACCACCATTTTTCAGTCCTCAGCACAATTTAAGTCAATTTTTCTATTTTTATTTTTTATTGTCAAGTATATATACAGAAGGGTGTATAAAACATACATTTTAAAAAATTATAACTAACAGAAGCAGACACTCCTGTATCCACCTCTTAGATTAGAAAATAAAGCATTGCCAATAACTTAGAACATGCAGTCTTAACAGGGGTGATTTTACATTTCAAGGGGTTGAAAATTGGTGGGGCCGGGGTCGGAATCTTAGTTACTACAATGATTTGTGTCCCTCCAAAGGGCCACAGTATATAAACAGTTATACAGTATATATGTAGTGTTAAATTTTCATGGCGGGGGGTGTGATTAGGAATAAAATGTCTAGAAAGGTTCCTTACAGGGACAATAGTTAAAAATTGGTTGAAAAACACTGCCTTAGAATCTCCCAGTATGTTTCTGTGATTCCATCTCCTCCACCAAGAGGTAACCATTATCCTGACTTGTGCTAAGCACTCATTTCTCACTTGTGTTAATCTTTTCCTTACAGACATGGCCCATGAACATGGACATGAGCATGGACATCATAAAATGGAACTTCCAGATTATAGACAATGGAAGATAGAAGGGACACCATTAGAAACTATCCAGAAGAAGCTGGCTGCAAAAGGGCTAAGGGATCCATGGGGCCGGTAAGATGAATTAAGTAATTTAGATAGAATGTATGATTATAATTTTTTCTTTTTTTTTTTCTAGCAATGAAGCTTGGAGATACATGGGTGGCTTTGCAAAGAGTGTTTCCTTTTCTGATGTATTCTTTAAAGGATTCAAATGGGGATTTGCTGCATTTGTGGTAGCTGTAGGAGCTGAATATTACCTGGAGTCCCTGAATAAAGATAAGAAGCATCACTGAAGATAATACCTGGAAGCATCATAGTGGTTTCTTAACTCTCCAAAATAAGATTTCTTCTCTGTAGCCTACTTGTCTGGTTTATCCCTTACAGAATATTAGTAAGATTTAATCAATTAAAATATATATATATGCCAATCTGCTTTTGTCATTCTTAAAAAAAAAAAAGT